CCAAAGTGGTGGAAGTACAGGCGTGAGGCACTGTGCCCGGCCCCTTTCTTTTCTTTCCTCTCTTTTCTTCCTTTTAGCTCTCTCTCTTTTTTTCAGACAGGGTCTTGCTCTGCAGTGATCAGGGCTCACTGCAGCCTCGAACCCCTGGGTTCAAGCCATCCTCCTGTCTCAGCCTCCCGAGTAGCTGGGACTACAGGCGCGTGTCACCATGCCCGGCTAATTTTTAAAATATTTTGCAGAGGCGAGGGTCTCCCTAAGTTGGTAGGGCGTGTCTCAAGCCTGGCCTCAAGCGATCCTCCCGCCTCGGCCTCCCTAATAGTATTGGGATTACAGGCGTGAGCCACCGCGCTAGGCTTGCTGAAATTATCTTTAAATAAGTTGTTAAAAGACCACCAACACATTGAACGGCTTTCTCTTGCTCCCTAGCTGCATGATATTGCTTCGAGTTTGTTTCGGTGTGAGCAATCTGAGTCGCCGGACCCTCTCGAGTCTGACTTTCACTCTGACAATCGGTCCGTGGCTTTACGAATCTGAATCGGAGTCCCCTTGATAGCTCCGCTGGGGAACAGCAAACTACGAGGTTCAAATGGTGGCTCTCGGGACTTAGTGAGGATCCAGGGATGTGGGCTTCCTAAAGCCCCGAACCTCCCACACTGCAGACTATCCCTCGCATAGCGAGAACAAGAGTAACAACCCCCTTACACCCCTCTGCTCCCGGGACCCACTGGCTGCCCGTCGCTGACGCCCCCTGGCCGCTGATTGGCTTCCCCTGACAGTGGGCGGAACGCGGCCCCGGATTGGATATCCATTCGCCGTCCCTCACCCGGCACCTGCGTGCACTCTCCGGCGTCCCAAGTGAGTGGAGGGGGGATCCCGACTCCAGTCCGGGGCCTTGGCCAGCGGAGCCGCGCTATTCGGAAGCGGGAATCCCACTCAGAGCCCGGGCCTGTAGGGGCGGGGCGTCCCGGGCACCCGGGATTGGGGCGTCTCCCGTCGTGCACCGGGGCACCGGCGACTCACCCGGAAGGAGAAGCCGTGATCTGGCTATATGGTGGGGCGCGGGCGGTGTCGCTGTGGGGAGCTGGTGCTGTTCTCAGGTGAGAGGGCGTGGGCGGGGCCTGGGGAGTGGTAGAGATATTAGAGATAGTCTTGTTTTCCCAGGAGCCAGCCTGGATCATTTGTTGGCAGTACATATTGGCTGAAGTCAGTTTTCATTTCAAGGTAAATTGGAAAGGGAAATTAAACCTTATTGTACCTTGATCCTGTATCCTCTGTCCCTCATCAGATGTTTCCTTCCAATGGGCTTTTGGTGTAGGATGTCGGAGAACCAAGAACAGGAGGTAAGAGTATGGTCTGCAGAGAACAGGTGGGTAAAAGTTGGAGAGGGGATTTAGGAGGGCTGAAGCTGAGGGAGCTTTTCTTACCTACAGGAGGTGATTACAGTGCGTGTTCAGGACCCCCGAGTGCAGAATGAGGGCTCCTGGAACTCTTATGTGGATTATAAGATATTCCTCCATGTGAGTACATCAAGCTTCTGTATTGGGGTCAGTTTTCATGTACTTCATGTGCTTTCATGTATAGACCAACAGCAAAGCCTTTACTGCCAAGACTTCCTGTGTGCGGCGCCGCTACCGTGAGTTCGTGTGGCTGAGAAAGCAGCTACAGAGAAATGCTGGTTTGGTGTGAGTTTGCTCTTGCTTCCTTCTTGGGTCTGTATCATGGGTGTTATATCATGTGGCTGCACAGGCCTGTTCCTGAACTTCCTGGGAAGTCAACCTTCTTCGGCACCTCAGATGAGTTCATTGAGAAGCGACGACAAGGTCTGCAGCACTTCCTTGAAAAGTGAGTGGACAGAACGGCTGGTGCTGGCCACCGCTCTGTGTTGTGCTACCTGTGTTTTTCCCAGGGTCCTGCAGAGTGTGGTTCTCCTGTCAGACAGCCAGTTGCACCTATTCCTGCAAAGCCAGCTCTCGGTGCCTGAGATAGAAGCCTGTGTCCAGGGCCGAAGTACCATGACTGTGTCTGATGCCATTCTTCGATATGCTATGTCAAACTGTGGCTGGGCCCAGGAAGAGAGGCAGAGCTCTTCTCACCTGGCTAAAGGAGACCAGCCTAAGAGGTAACTGGAGTACTCTTTGAGATAGCAGGGGCACCTTTCTTTTCCCTTTCCCACTCTTTTCCAGTTGCTGCTTTCTTCCAAGATCGGGTAGGAGGAGCTCTCCCTCACCGCCTCCCAGTGAAGAAAAGGACCATTTAGAAGTGTGGGCTCCAGTTGTTGACTCTGAGGTTCCTTCCTTGGAAAGTCCCACTCTCCCACCCCTCTCCTCACCATTATGCTGTGATTTTGGAAGACCCAAAGAGGGAACCTCCACTCTTCAGTCTGTGAGGAGGGCTGTGGGAGGAGATCATGCTGTGCCTTTGGACCCTGGTCAGTTAGAAACAGTTTTGGAAAAGTGAGCTCTGGGTTCTGCTCTGAGATGGTCAGAGAAGATGCGGGCCAGGAGACTTACTCAGGTGGGACTGGGCACAGGGCAGGTATGTGGGAGGCTGGGCTGCTTAGTGTCTTCTAGTCACCTCTGCTTGGGCTGATTGACAGAGGTCAGTCATTACAGCCCCTTATGCCTCTTCCATGGGAACAAATACTGTGCAGATGTTTGTAAGTTAAACATAAGACACAGGGGCTGTTGCTTTTGAACAGAACCCTATATTACTCTCCTGGGATCTGAGTTTCTGCAGGTCATTTGTATGTAGGACCAGGAGTATCTCCTCAGGTGACCAGTTTTGGGGACCCGTATGTGGCAAATTCTAAGCTGCCATATTGAACATCATCCCACTGGGAGTGGTTATGTTGTATCCCCATCTTGGCTGGCTTCAGTTTTTGCTGTAGCCCTAGAGCACTTTGTTTGTGGGAGGCTGGCCTCTTGCCTACCTCCTTGCATGGACAGGGGGATGAATATTTACTTTCCCACCTCCTTGCTTTTTCTTTCACTGATACCACTGAATGGAACTGGTGCTGTGACTCCTGCTGCTGGGGATTTATGTCCCGAGACCTTAGCCTGGCTGAGTGGAGCCTGAGACCTGCACAACAGCTCATGGTCATGCATGAGAGAGAAGTGGCTGGCCACAGCCAGAGGGAACAGTAACAGCCCAGGGGCCTTTATTTTGGGAAAGGCTGTCCCGGGCTGTTACTGTCTCTTCTGGTTATAAAGCAGACATGTGGCCATCTTTTCCGCAGGGTTAGAGTGGGCTCCTTTCTTTTTGGAATCCTTTTCTTCTCCTTTGGTAGCAGCTCCCTGCCTCCAGGGCTTCCGCCACCAGCGTCTCTGCTGTGTTGCGCAGTGCAGTGGGGTGCAAGGGCTTTGTTTCTGCCTGCCTGAAAGAGAGGGCTCTGGGGATGGAGATGAGAAACAACACGCTCTCCTTCAGACAATGAGGCATTCTGTCCTCCTGCTGCCATTCTTCATCTCCACTGAGAGCCAGAGCTGGTAGGAGCCGAGTGCCACAGGCATTCTGCATTGCTCTACTCTTAGGTTTGTGTGTGTGATCCTTCCCCTCCCTGTCGCCCACTCCTCCCTCCTCTGGCTATCCTACCCTGTCTGTGGGCTCTTTTACTACCAGCCTATGCTGTGGGACTGTCATGGCATTTAGTTCAGAGTGGAGGGGCTTTGGCCTGAAATAAAATGCAAGTATTTAAGATTGTTGTTGCAATTTGTGTCTAACAAGCTGTAGCAGAGAAGGAGGGAGTGAGCGCTGGCAGTATTTCCTTTCATAAATCATGAATTTATCAGTGTGGAAATAATGCTTCAGAACTGTGCTCTGTAGCCCTCCTGCATTGTGTGTGCAGCTCAAGTTCACCACTGGAGGAAGGATTGTCTTCCAAAGAGCTGGGATCCAACTCTTCTCACAGTTCTGGGCGTGAACCTTGTTAGGTATAATTTACCTGATGCTGCTTCCATCCTCGCAGTCTGTCTGAGGTGCCAGGTGCTGAAAGAGAAATAAAGTTTGTCAACAGGCAGATGCAAAGCCCTGGCTGGTATTCATCCCTCTTTCCTGCCCGCCTCCCCTGGGTCTCTCCTTTATATGATGCAGCAGAGCAAGGCGAGGATAGAAAACCTACAGAGGCAAATCCAAAATGTCAGAAGAAGTTCATTTAAAAGGGGAAAAAAACTCCATGTGCAACCCTCACAAAAACCCGACAGATGCTAAGCTAATGGCATCCGCTCTGCCGATTGGTGGGGATGGCTCATGAATATTAATGAGCCCAATGCTCCAAATGGTGCAGCTGTGAACCCAGCTGTGCCTGAAGCTCTCTGATCTCGAAACTTCCAGACAGGAGCTGGAGGTGGTCTGTGTCAATTCCCTACTCAGCCAAAAAAACAGCAAGCTGGGTTGGCCTTCTTCTGTTTGCTCCTTTTCTTCCTGGAGTTGGTGCTCAGCAGCTAGTTCTGCCAGCCGGCTAGGCTGCTGGGACAGCAGGAGCCATTCAAAGACATGGATGTGATTTTTCTGACTCCCAGCTTTTTTAATGATCCATTAGCAGCATGCATACAACAGCACCTCAGTTAATCTAAGGCCAGGCACC